CCTCTCTCTACTAAAAATACAAAAAAAAATTAGCTGGGTGTGGTGGCATGCCCCTGTAGTCCCACCTACTAGGGGAGGCTGAGGCAGAAGAATCGCTTGAACCCAGGAGGCGGAGGTTGTAGCGAGCCAAGATCGCGCTACTGCACTCCAGCCTGGGCGACAGAGGGAGACTCCATCTCAAAAAAAAAAAAAAGTATTTAGATTTTGCCAGTTCTCAGGGTCTTCATTTCCTTATGAGGGCTTCCACGTCATGTAAAACTTGTATTAAATCTGTTTTTCTCCCCTTAATCTGTCTTATGCCAAATTAATTCTCAAGCCCAGCCAAAGACCCTAGGAGGGCAGAGGTAAAGTCCTGCTTCCCTTACAATGGCATCTGCTTAAAAGCTCCAAAAAATGTCTTGGCCTTTGTCACACTTCTGTGGACACAGTCAAGTCCTTTAAATCCTCTCAAGTCTCACGTTTGTAACCAAGCCAAGTAAATCCTGTCCTGCTCCCTAAGGAACACAGAAGGTCTGAGATGCCCTGCCTAGGCCGCGCCCAAAGGCCAGATGGGCTTCCCGAGGCCTGGCCGGGAGGGCCTCAGATGTCAGCTTGACTGACCCCCTCCTTCTCCCCAGAGGGACAGGGCCCGGGTAAGGGCTTGACCAAGGTCGCGACGCGAGACGGTGGCGGAGCCCGGCCCCAGCTAGATCCACGCACTCACAGTCCTCGCTGCCGCCCCCGCCCCAGGTCAAGGGGCGCCACTCGCCCCACTGCCCGCCTCGAGAGGGTTTTTTCCCAGGCCCCGCACCCTCACGCCGTGCGACCTGGACTCCCACGGCGGGACCCGGGCTCACACCTCTTCCTGCTGCGGGGCGGAGTCGCCGCCGCTCCGGGTCTTTGTCCCCGCCTCCGAGACCCCCGCGCGCCCCCAGCACTTCCGGCCGCGGGAGCCAAGGGTTCGTGCCGGGCAGCGTCTCCCGGGGCCAGGTCGCCTCCTGCCGGGACCCGGGCGCGCTGCAGCCGCGGAGCCGGGTGCCCCGCCCTCTTCCCGCCGGCGGCGGAGTCGCTGCCGCTCCGGGTTCCCGTCCCCGCCTCCGAGACCCCCGCGCGCCTCCTCCAGGCGAGCTGCGGGGCGGGAAGGGTCCGGCCACCGTGGGCCGCTGCCAGCCGCGGGGCTGCCGAGGGCCGCGGGCACGGGGCGCTGGCTCCGGGTCTGGCGGCCGCTGATGGGAGTCGGAGCCCGGGCGGGCGAGCGGCGGCGCGGCGGCCACCATGGGGAACAAGCAGACCATCTTCACCGAAGAGCAGCTAGACAACTACCAGGTGAGCTCGGCGCGCCCGGCCCCCAACACAGGCTGACTGTGTGTTGTGTGTTTTCCCTCAACAGGACTGCACCTTCTTCAATAAGAAGGACATCCTCAAGTAAGTGTGGCTTCTCGTTCACCCTGTTGGGAAAGAAGGTGTTATTATTATTCCCTTTTTACAGATGGGGAAACCGAGGCTCAGAGGGATTTGGTCACTCCTCCAGGGTCACACAGGCTGTCCACAGTCTGGCTCCGGGGCCCTCCTGCTTATCCTGCACCCACAGTGATTGCTGTGTGTGTTTTCTTCAGGAGAATCCCTTCAAAGAAAGGATCGTGGCGGCGTTTTCCGAGGATGGTGAGGGGAACCTCACTTTCAACGACTTTGTGGACATGTTTTCCGTGCTCTGCGAGTCGGCTCCCCGAGAGCTCAAGGCAAACTATGCCTTCAAGATCTATGGTAACCAGGGCTAGAGGAGGGGGCCTGAATATGGACTTGAACATGTCCAACCCCTGCCCTACAGACTTCAACACTGACAACTTCATCTGCAAGGAGGACCTGGAGCTGACGCTGGCCCGGCTCACTAAGTCAGAGCTGGATGAGGAGGAGGTGGTGCTTGTGTGCGACAAGGTCATTGAGGAGGCTGACTTGGACGGTGACGGCAAGCTGGGCTTTGCTGACTTCGAGGACATGATTGCCAAGGCCCCTGACTTCCTCAGGTGCTGCCACTACAGGGGCCGGGCTTGGGCAGCTCACCCTCTCTTGCCCTTTCTCTCTTTCTAGCACTTTCCACATCCGGATCTGAGGACACTGCCGAGGCTGTAGGGGCCTAGAAGTCCACCATCCTGCCCTGCAGTCACATGGGTGTGGCCTCCAAGCTCCCCAGGAAAGCAGTGGCAGCCTCTGGGGTTTACACCACAAATATATCCTGTGGCCCTTTCAGCAAAAAAAAAACCTTAACCAGGAAGGGGGCCTGTGAAGGTTAGGACCCTTCCCACAGCCCCGCTGTGGTCCAGCCCCGGGACCCATGGCCTCTCTCCAGGCCCTCCGCACCCCGCCCCATGCCCCAGTCCTTTCCTACTCCAGAAATGCTCCCCACCCCCCCAAAGAGGGAAAAGCAGATAACCCAACAGGAGGTGGTGGGGTCTGACGTGTCCAAGTGCTGGCAGACACCCTGGTCACCCAGGACAGAGCGGAAAAAAAAAAAAGAGGTCAGGGTTTTAACGAGCTATGCAATCTTTTTCCAAAACCCAAGGTTGGGCTGCTTCCCACCCCTGCCTGTTCCCCTTCTCCCGGCCTCCTTCACAATGTGAAGCTGTGGGTGCAGTGGGCCCAAGGGCTCTTGCTCCTGTCTCTGCCTCTGGGTCATGAGTACCACCCTGCCTGCCTCCCCAACACCGTGGAATCCTCACTGGTGTGCTGTCCACAGATTTGTGAACTCCTGGTAGTAAAACACTTTTGCATCCCTTTGCTCTCCATGTATGCTAATGTTAGGAAATGTTTGAGGGTACCTTTGCTTCTGATCCTTGAAATCCCACCATT